AGACAGCCATGTACACAGATATCTTGTGGGAAACCCTTTCACGGCCACTTTGAAACTGGGTTGGGAGAAGGACGTGATGCTGGGTCAGGCATCCATTGGGGACCATGGACATTTTTGGAGAGTTTGGGCCAATGTTCTTGTGTAATTTGTCAGAAGGAACACCTACTTCTTCATTCTTGTGAAGAAGAACCCATAAACTGGCCCCCGTGTTCAGAGGCTCCAGTCGAGCGAGTTGAGGGGACAGCTGGACTTCTCCTTCCTCAGGCTGGCTGGAGGCTTCAGCAAGGGGGCACACCGTCCACACGCCTCTGTAAAACAGCGTTCGAACGGGACATCTCTAAGGCATCGTCCAACTCTGAGAGTCTGTGACCTTCCACCCTGGGGTGGAGGGAAAGGCCTTGGGATACAGTCCACACATCACGTTTTCCCCTAAAAGTACCACCCGTTTTAGTCCCTGCAGACACTGGCCTCAGCAGCTTCTCTGAGGCAGCCCCGTTGAGCCCAGGGCTGACCACAGACAAGCACTACTGTCCACAGAACTTCACGCCCAGTGGGGCCAGACTTGGAGGATGGCAGAGGAGAGAAGCTCCAGGGGCCTCTCCATTAGAAACCAACTTGCAGGCCACTTAATCTCCTATGCTCAGCCTGTACTTGGAAGCTGCTTGTTCTTGGCTGCACATTTGCTTTGTTTGAATCAATTAATCCAAGTCTCTCTCCTCTCCCCACCCCCAACCTTGCCTTTAGGGTGACATCAATATTCATGTAATAAAGAAATCGCACAAAAAGCTGACTCCCCACTTCCTGCCCTACAGGCCCTTTTTTCTTCCTCAGCCCATGTGCAATCCTGGCTCCCAGCAAGTCCCCGGGGCTGCTTGGTCAATGCAGCCCTGTGTGCAGGCCTGGCAGCCCTGCCACCCCCGCCTTCGGCTCCCATTGGCTGCCACGGCCTGCAGTGGGCTGCACCAGGGTTCATCCATCCTCCCTGGGCAGAGGGAATAAGAGGCTGCCTCTGCCCACCAGTCCTGCCGCCCAGGACCCGCAGCAGAGACGACGCCTGCAGCAAGGAGACCAGGAAGGGGTGAGACAAGGAAGAGGTGAGAAAGAGCCAGGCCAAGAGGACGCTCAGGTATAGATGAGAAGGCAACTTTCCTTTGCGAGCCCCTAGGATGTCTGAGCTGGAGAAGGCCATGGTGGCCCTCATCGACGTTTTCCACCAATATTCTGGAAGGGAGGGAGACAAGCACAAGCTGAAGAAATCCGAACTGAAGGAGCTCATCAACAATGAGCTTTCCCATTTCTTAGAGGTGAGTCTTGCTTTTTAAACTTGACACTTTCTACAAGGTCGGCAACTCCTTTTATCTCTCTTAGGAAATCAAAGAGCAGGAGGTTGTGGACAAAGTCATGGAAACACTGGACAATGATGGAGACGGCGAATGTGACTTCCAGGAATTCATGGCCTTTGTTGCCATGGTTACTACTGCCTGCCACGAGTTCTTTGAACATGAGTGAGATTAGAAAGCAGCCAAACCTTTCCTGTAACAGAGACGGTCATGCAAGAAAGCAGACAGCAAGGGCTTGCAGCCTAGTAGGAGCTGAGCTTTCCAGCCGTGTTGTAGCTAATTAGGAAGCTTGATTTGCTTTGTGATTGAAAAATTGAAAACCTCTTTCCAAAGGCTGTTTTAACGGCCTGCATCATTCTTTCTGCTATATTAGGCCTGTGTGTAAGCTGACTGGCCCCAGGGACTCTTGTTAACAGTAACTTAGGAGTCAGGTCTCAGTGATAAAGCGTGCACCGTGCAGCCCGCCATGGCCGTGTAGACCCTAACCCGGAGGGAACCCTGACTACAGAAATTACCCCGGGGCACCCTTAAAACTTCCACTACCTTTAAAAAACAAAGCCTTATCCAGCATTATTTGAAAACACTGCTGTTCTTTAAATGCGTTCCTCATCCATGCAGATAACAGCTGGTTGGCCGGTGTGGCCCTGCAAGGGCGTGGTGGCTTCGGCCTGCTTCCCGGGATGCGCCTGATCACCAGGTGAACGCTCAGCGCTGGCAGCGCTCCTGGAAAAAGCAACTCCATCAGAACTCGCAATCCGAGCCAGCTCTGGGGGCTCCAGCGTGGCCTCCGTGACCCATGCGATTCAAGTCGCGGCTGCAGGATCCTTGCCTCCAACGTGCCTCCAGCACATGCGGCTTCCGAGGGCACTACCGGGGGCTCTGAGCCACCGCGAGGGCCTGCGTTCAATAAAAAGAGCGCAGCTTGGGAGGCCGAGGCAGGTGGATCACAAGGTCAGGAGT